TTTGTGTTGGATTATTTCTGAGGGAGCGGCAGAGCCCCCTAGACACCACTCCATCCCTCCCTCCAGCCGTCAGGGCTTCACTTTCTAGGGAACTCTGTTTCTCTTTTGTTCTGAAATCTGCCCAGCCCTCTCCCCCTCAGGAAGACACCCGGCATCCTTCCAGTCCTGGCCACTTCCCGGCAGAGCCCCCGAGCCCGGCTTGCGAACTGGTGAACACGCAACAGGTTTCCTGTTTTCCCAGCCTTTGCCTGGCTCCGAGGCTGCAGCGGGCTTGGTCTGGGAAGTGGAAGAATTGGAGATTCCGTGAACACACCGGGGAGAAACACGAGAGAGGGGCGAGCCGAAACCAAGCAACACTGTCCAGTTCTGTGAGCGCCTCTGCACGTTCAAACAGGAAAAGGCTACCTCGCTCTTCCAAACGAAGTTTTCCCGGAAAATGGTGTAGGTTGGAATAAACGGAAGAGATGGGGAAGGAGCGCACTTTGGGGCGCCTGTTCCTCATAATAAAACGTAACAGGGAGAGAGAGGCCAAGAGGAACGGACACAGAGTCAGAGAAAGGCAAAGACTGAGGAGGCAGAGACAGAAAGAGCGAGAGAGACAGAGACAGAGACAGAGAGAGAGACAGGGAGAGAGAATGAATGAACGAACCGGTAGGACGAACGCCCGACCCCAGTGCGAAATGCAAAGTGTTCCAAAGACAGAGCTCGAAGGAGGCGGAGGGACCAGACCCCGTGCCGCGTCTCCGCGCAGGTTCCGCCCGGGCCGGCCGGGGACCTGTAGTCCCAGCCCCGGGGTCCCCACGCTCCCCCGCAGGAGCCGAGACGAGCCCCCAGCCCCGCGCTCACCTGCGGGGTCCAGCAGGCCCAGGGGCCCGGGCACCGGCGGCTGCATCCCGAGGCCCCACCCGGCTCTCCCGGGGCCACAGCCACAGTCCCGCCGCCAGGAGCCGCCCTCGCGGCGCCGCCCCTTCCCCGCCCCCTGCACCTCCCCGCGCTCCGCCCGCCTCGCGTCCTTCCTCGCTCTACTCTCCCTTCTCCGGCGTTTCTTCTCCTCCCTCCCCCGCTGCGCCCGCTCCCCCTTCTCCCCTCCAGCGGCCGCCTGGTTTCTGGAAATCAGGACGCCGCGGCCGGGAGTGGAAGCCAGACCCCAGATGGAAGGTGCCTGGAGAGGACCCTGCGGACTCGGGGTCGGAGCCCCGGCCTGGGACGGTGACCCCGGGCCTTCCGCCGCTGGCGCCACGCTCAGCCCTTGGCGGTGCCGCTGAGTGGGTCACCACGGGTTCGCCTCCCCATTGGCCGGTGACGGAGCTCCTTGGGGCTACAGGGCCAGCCAGCCCTTGATCTCTGGGTTCAGAGGGTGGTACATGGTGTTACAACCCAGTCTGCGAGGAACGAGTAAATGAGGAACAAACGCAAATGAGTAAATGAGGAACAAACGCATCTGGCACCTCACTCAGCAGCCCCGAGGCAGGGCTGACCCGCCTCTCCAAGGCCTGCGTCTTTGTGTCCACAGCACTGAAGTTGTTCTGAGTAAAATCTGCTGCTGGAAAGAAGGGCAAGGAAACACGGGGCCAGAAAGGGTGCCTCGTACAGCAGCAGGAAAAAATAAAGATCCTTCTAAACGTATTTTTAACATCTTTGAGTCAAGGACATCAGCGGTCCCGTCACAAAAGAAGATGCTTGAACGATCAATAAACTCAGCCCCCGGAATTAGGGGAACGCTGTGGGAACAAGAGGATGCGTTTCACCCTCATCCTATCAGAAAACCCCAAGGGTCAAACAACTTAAAGAATGTTAATGAAAACGTGGGAATCTGCATTCACCGCTGGGATCACGCATGGTGCCACCACTTTGAAAGCAACCTTTAGGAAAATTGAAGCAAGTAGATGACAAGCCAGAAAGAAAGCATATCTCTTTCTAGATATGCCCAAGAACACAAACATAGATCTGCTCCTTCGAGCCAGGAGCCGTGGTTCTCAACCCCGGCTGTCGTTAAAGTCATCCAGGAATGTCTTTAAAAGAAAAAACATTTCTGCAGCACTGAACCCAGACCAGATCAATTGAACCAGAACTTCTGGGAACAAACTAATAGCTAAGAATTCCCTAGTCATTCTAATAGGCCATCCACTGTGAGAGAGAAACTACCACAAGAAGTATGCATGTGCTAGAAGATGCGTACAGAATATTCCTCACAACACTGTGTGTCCAAAGCACCGGACACACCCTGAATATCCAACACGGGGAGAAGCGATAAAGAAATGGGCATATACAGCGAAATACCACATGGCAGTTAAAATAAATGAGAGCTACATGGATCAATGTGGATAAATGCCAAAAACAGAACGCGGAGCAAAAATGCAAGTGCACAGTACGGCAGCGAGTACGACAGCAAGTACGGCAGCGAGTATGGTACCATTTATATAAAGTTTTAAACCATGAAAATTAACACTGTTCACTCAGTGAGCCTCTCAAGACTTACTAAACATCCGCGATATACCAGACACTGTTCCAGGTACTTGGGATGTATCAATGAGCAACGTAAACTAAAGATAACGAACCTTTTCCTCTTACTTCAGCAGATATTTCGCAGCTATTTGGGCAGCTTGGAATGGGAACTGGTGGTCTTCCTAGACCACAGGTAATGAGGGGTGGCGTGGAGGAGGCAGCCGTGCCAGGCAGGAAGATCATCCTGGGATCTGCGATGTGTGCATCGGAAGCACCCAGAGAGAATAGAAGCTGCCAGAAAAATGCAAGGAAACCCAGAAACTCGGAGAGCACAAACGAATCACAGTTTTTATTGTGTGAATTTTCACTAAATATCCTACAATGAATATTCGTCATAAGAAAAAGTCATTTTTAATGTCATGATTTCCTGGAAATATAGAAAGAAAGAAAAACAGAAAAGGCACAACTGCCCCCGAGCACAGCAGCAGAATCTTGGTGGTGGGCGCTCCCCTGCCACGCCCGGGGATGCTCCTGCTTCAGGAGTTCACTTGGCTCAGTTATGGCAGCAGGTTCTGATGCTGCAGAGCTCAGAGCAGAAAGGCTAAGGACGCCTGCTTAGGGCCCCTACTGTGTGTGTGCATGTCTGTGTGCACGCATGTGTATGTGTAGGTCTGTGTGCAGGGCTGTGTGCATGACTGCACGTATGTGGATGGGTGCACATGACTGTGTACCTGTGTGTGTATATGTGTGGGTGGGTGCGCCTGATTGTGTGTGTGTGTGCGTGTGTGTCTCACGCCAGATTGGTTCTGCTCAGGTGCTCTGCATCATTTCTGCAATCTGATTTCTCCAAGTCTCAAAGGTCGAATGTGCACCATCAACAGCACTGAGAGCCTCTTAGAAAGGCAAAGTCTCCCCAGACCGGATGCACTCCCAGCTTCCGTGCCTGGAATTAGCGTATTTCCTGCAACACCAGGCCGGGCAGAGCTAGGCAAAGTCACCCAGGATCTGGAGTTGCCAGAATGCAGCTTCGGCCACTGACAGCATCATCATGGCCACATAAAAAATCCCCCAAATAAATTTCCTTGGAAGAAGTAAATAAGTTCTTTGTACTTAAGTTTGGAGGTGACCAGTCCTAACTGGTAACTGAATTCCTTGTGATGTCTTACAAATCCTTTGCTTTCTAATTCTATAAATTATGTGTGCTTTTCCCCGGAGATCTTCTGAGAATTTCCTTTAGAGAGCATTTGACTCGGAGGCCATCGGCATCAGATCAGCCCAGGACACTTCAATGGTGAATTGTGTGATAAGCAACAAAATCTCAGTAAAGCTAAAACATCAGCACAGAAAAGACCTTAAAGAAACCGCCTCCTCAGCCACAGAGGCGGCACAACGGGAAAGAAACCACCTCCTCGGCCACAGAGCCGGCAGAACCAGAAAGAAACCGCCTCCTCAGCCACGGAGCCGGCACAACGGGAAAGAAACCACCTCCTCGGCCACAGAGCCGGCGCGGCCGGAAAGAAACCGCCTCCTCAGCCATGGAGCCGGCGCGGCCGGAAAGAAACCGCCTCCTCAGCCACGGAGCCGGCAGAACCCGAAAGAAACCGCCTCCTCAGCCACGGAGCCGGCAGAACCCGAAAGAAACCGCCTCCTCAGCCATGGAGCCGGCGCGGCCGGAAAGAAACCGCCTCCTCAGCCATGGAGCCGGCGCGGCCGGAAAGAAACCGCCTCCTCAGCCATGGAGCCGGCGCGGCCGGAAAGAAACCGCCTCCTCAGCCACGGAGCCGGCAGAACCCGAAAGAAACTGCCTCCTCAGCCACGGAGCCGGCGCGGCCGGAAAGAAACCGCCTCCTCAGCCACGGAGCCAGCGCGGCCGGAAAGAAACCGCCTCCTCAGCCACGGAGCCGGCAGAACCCGAAAGAAACCGCCTCCTCGGCCACGGAGCCAGCGCGGCCGGAAAGAAACCGCCTCCTCAGCCACGGAGCCGGCAGAACCCGAAAGAAACCGCCTCCTCGGCCACGGAGCCGGCAGAACCCGAAAGAAACCGCCTCCTCGGCCACGGAGCCGGCAGAACCCGAAAGAAACCGCCTCCTCAGCCACGGAGCCAGCGCGGCCGGAAAGAAACCGCCTCCTCAGCCACGGAGCCGGCAGAACCCGAAAGAAACCGCCTCCTCGGCCACGGAGCCGGCAGAACCCGAAAGAAACCGCCTCCTCGGCCACGGAGCCGGCAGAACCCGAAAGAAACCGCCTCCTCGGCCACGGAGCCGGCAGAACCGGAAAGAAACCGCCTCCTCGGCCACGGAGCCGGCACAACGGGAAAGAAACCGCCTCCTCAGCCACGGAGCTGGCACAACTGGAAAGCAACTCTCCGAGCTGAAAAGCAATGGGTTTGCAAAGAGTGGGAAAACACACAGAAGGCGGGTCATGCAAAACGTCCTCCCGTGTCTGTAAATGGCAGTTGCCCGCCACGATGTCCAGATGCACCGGGGAGTCTGGCCACGCCAAGGGAGAGACCAGAGAGGGCGACTAGCACAGCGTTCACATCTGGTGGCTCTGTCCCCCCAGACACTCCGCACCGAAGCCTGGGGCAGAGGAGAAACCTCGTGCCTGCACACAGAAGGTGTCTCCACAAGGAGCCGTCTCTACAGCGTGACTGTGGAAAGCAGGCCTCGGGACCCTGGGACCAGCACCAAGAATGCCAGACCTGGTTCTCCGAGGCTGCGGCATTCCTCCCACGTCTGCCTCTAGGGGCCACGCAAGGGAGCTGAGACACGGGAGTTACAGAGCACTCAGCTTCCCCACAAGAACTGGCTCTGGTAAGAGCAGCTAGCATCAAGGAGGAGGATTCACGTGTGCACCCACCACTCAGAGACACAGACATATGCACACTCGCAGACATGCACACACACCACAGAGACACAGACATGCCCATGCACACACATGCACTCACACCACAGAGACA